CTCAAAATATATCTTCAGTATCCTTGGGAAGGAAGAGTGCCTAAAAGGGGGAGAGGAGCTGCCTTTAACACAACCTTAAACATTCTGATTTGAAAAGGTCATCTTGGCCCTTGTCTTTATGAATTTCCATTTCTATTTAAAATTCCTTACACATTGAACAGTGTTTCACACTTTACAAAGTGTTCTCACATACAGTATATCATTCAGTGCTCTAAGTGACCTTCCTCAGATAGGCAAGGAGGTCTTAAGTTACAAAGGAGGAAACAGAAATTCAGGAAGGGTAAGTTACTTGCCTCCTAGTCCAGAGTTCTTAATCCTTTTTATAGGAAGTTTAGGAACATTAAAATAATTCAAGTTAATCTTCCTTTTTTTAGACTTTAGTATTTGTTTTATTTGGTGACATTTAACTGGGGCTTTTGAAACCCTTAATTTAGATCCTAGTTTATAGAGGGGAAGGGGAAGGGTGAGGAAGAGTGTAACTTCACTATGCATTTGAGGTAATCTGGAAATTTACTTCAGTTTCTGAAGTCTTTTCTTCTTTGTCTTCCCAAGAGGTGGATTTAAAGTCATTAAGAGAACACGAAAACGGCCAGCGCGGTGGCTCATGCCTGTAATCCCAGCACTTTGGGGGGCTGAGGTGGGTGAATTGCTTGAACCCAGGAGTTGGAGACAAGCCTCGACAACATGGTGAAACCCCGTATCTACAAAAAATAGAAAAATTAGCCAGGTGTGATAGCCTGCACCTGTAGTCCCAGCTACCTAGGAGGCTGAGGTGGCAGGATCACTTGAGCCTAGGAGGTTGAGGCTGCAGTGAGCTGTGATCATGTTACTGCACTCCAGCCTGGGTTGACAGTGAGGCCCTGCCTCAAAAAAAAAAAAAAAAAAAAAAAGCGTGAAGACTAGTAGGTAAGGTGGTTATTTTATTAACAACGATAGTTAGTAAAGCAACACCATTGTGATTTTTTTCCTGCCTTGTGGCCTCACCTGTTTATAAGGACTGGACTTTTATTTATTAAGTTGTGTTGTTTTATTGACAATACATGCATCATATCTTTTGACTTTGAAGGATATCTCATGTCAAAGGAATCAAGTTATGATTTATAGAGGATTCAGCTGGAATACCTTGTGGGTGCTGGCTGAGGGTGGCAAAACGCCTACCGAGACATGAAGGTTTTAGCCACTAGTTTTGTCCTTGGGAGCCTGGGGTTGGCCTTCTACCTGCCTTTGGTGGTGACTACACCTAAAACACTGGCCATCCCTGAGAAGCTGCAAGAAGCTGTGGGGAAAGTTATCATCAATGCCACAACCTGTACTGTCACCTGTGGCCTTGGCTATAAGGAGGAGACCGTCTGTGAGGTGGGCCCTGATGGAGTGAGAAGGAAATGTCAGACTCGGCGCTTAGAATGTCTGACCAACTGGATCTGTGGGATGCTCCATTTCACCATTCTCATTGGCAAGGAATTTGAGCTTAGCTGTCTGAGTTCAGACATCTTGGAGTTTGGACAGGAAGCTTTCCGGTTCACCTGGAGACTTGCTCGAGGTGTCATCTCCACTGACGATGAGGTCTTCAAACCCTTTCAAGCCAACTCCCACTTTGTGAAGTTTAAATATGCTCAGGAGTATGACTCTGGGACATATCGCTGTGATGTGCAGCTGGTAAAAAACTTGAGACTCGTCAAGAGGCTCTATTTTGGGTTGAGGGTCCTTCCTCCTAACTTGGTGAATCTGAATTTCCATCAGTCACTTACTGAGGATCAGAAGTTAATAGATGAGGGATTGGAAGTTAATCTGGACAGCTACTCCAAGCCTCACCACCCAAAGTGGAAAAAGAAGGTGGCGTCAGCCTTGGGAATAGGAATTGCCATTGGAGTGGTTGGTGGCGTGTTGGTGAGGATTGTCCTCTGTGCGCTAAGGGGGGGCCTGCAGCAGTGACAGCTTCAAGAACTTAACAGCCTTGCTCCTGAAGAACTGGCTGCCCAGGAAGCCAAGCTAGCTTTTTAGGGGAGTGTTCCAGCTGCTGGTAGTGGATCAGCTTAGAGGGAACACTCCCACAGCCAAAAGAATGAGTGGGAGAAATGGAGGGGACAATCTCCTGGGAGCTATGCGCAGTAACCTAACTTCCTTATGTCCCATGGATCTCTTCCTGATCTTCCCTGCCCATTGGGTACCCAGGAAACTGCAAGCATTGCCTGTGTTCCTGGGAAGAGTTCTAAGAAGCTTGCATTCATTTTCTACCCTTTATGACTTGGATGCCTCCCCACCTCCATTTCCCCTCTTCTGAGCTGTGTATTCATGTAGAGGGATGTATTCAGCCTTTTTAGTGAACATTTTTTTTCAATAAAAGTAATTCACAGTAGCTGTATGGAGACCTTTTTCTGCTCTTCAGTT